TGGCTCACTCGGCAGTGCCGCCCCTCCTGCTCTCCAAATCCTCCTGCACTGAGAATAACGTCTGGGCTCAAGAAGACAGAGGCGTGGCCATATCTCTTCAGGTTTGGGACCTGGCCCTCGCTACTGACTACGCTGGCAGGGAATACCCCTGAAGGCGAAGCAGGATTTACGCGAGGAAATGCCTCTGAGGATGGAAACACTAGGGTGTGGGAGAGGGTGTCTCCCCTAGAAGCTGCCAGAATGAAATAATGGGCGCACTTCAGATGCCACTCCTCAAATTCGTCAAAGGGTTCAATATTTTCCACCCGCCGGCGTTCTTCTGCGGGAAGAAAGCAGTGATAGAATTCATTCATGTCCACGGCACCGCAGGCGGTCCAGCCAGCTTGAAGGAAGCGGCGCCGCTGCGCCTCCACGTCAGGAAAACGCTCCAGGCCATGCAGGGGGGAGTTTAGCTGCCGAAAATGTTGCAGCATGAACTGGCCAAAGGCGTCTTGAGGCCTCATCTGCTCATAGACCACGAAAAGGGCATTAGGAAAACGCTGGGCTGCCCAGGCGATGAGGGCCGCGGCACTCTCCGGCTCGAGGTAGGTCAGCACCGCCTCGGCCAGGAGCAGAGTGGGTGAGGCTGCGTCGAGCCCCGCGGCGCCCAGGGCCTCCTCCACTCGCTGGAGCTGCCGCAAGTCCAGACCCAGGATGCAGTAGTCTGCGCTCTCAAAGCACAGCGCGGACGCGGGCTCCCCCCTCTCGAAAGGCCCGGTTAACGCGCACAGCTCTGGCGTCTCTCCAATCCTTTCTGCTTTGCGCCGCGCCACGTCCGGAAAATCCACCTCCCAGACTGCAGCCCGGGCCAGGCGGCCCGCGGTTTTTAAGCGAAAATAGAGCGAGTCGAAGCCAGCGCCGAGAGACAAGATCTGCGCGCGAAGCGCGGCCTGGGGCGCGCCAATCTGCTCCAAAAAAGCGCGCACGCAGTGCCTCACGGCGCGTGCGCGGACGTAGTAGCCTCGGTGAATGAGCGGTGCGCGGCGCGCCGCGCCCGGAACCAGCAACGCGGCAAAGGGGTCCTGCACGTACCCGCGCGCGGCCAGGGAACGCTTGCTGAGGGCGCTGCTGTCGTTGGTGTTCTGTACCGCGCCTGCCCGACGCTCACGGCTCCGGGGGCCCATGGCCAGAAGAGACTCAGGAATGGCAGTCTGTCACGGTTGTGAGCCGCCCCTTGGTTAGCACACACCTCACGGACCTCGGTAGGGGGAAAAAAACCACCCATGCTCCTGGATGGGATAAAAGAGTCTTTTGTTTTGTTTTCAGGTGGAAGCAAATACTGCACATGCGTGTTGGTCCTGTGAGGGAAACCAGCTAGTGGAGAGGGAGAGGTTGAAGGAACAGAAAAATGAGAAGACAACTCACTGGTAGAGTAACTTGGAATAGATAGAAATGGGATTGTGGTGCATGCCTGTGATCTCTGCTGCTTAGGAGGCTGAAGTGGGAGGATCGCTTGAGTCTGGAAGCTTGAGACTGCAGCAAGCTGTGATCGTGACACTGCACTCCAGCCTGGGCAACAAAGTAAGATCCTGTCTCAAAAGAAAAAAAAAAAAAGGTATGTTTTTCCATTTTAATTAAATCATTTATACATCTGAAAATATTAACATTTGTTAAAATAGGTGAAGCTGAACCCAGATCTACACATACAGCTAATCTTACCAAAATGTGTGGAAGTAAAGCAATCTGAAGGAAATTCAGTACCATACAATTTACTGACTGAAATACATCATATTGCTCATACTAAGAATAAGAGTGGAGAAGAATCATTTTTTTCCTGCTAAAATGATAGAGGCAGAAGAGCAACAGCCTTGCAAGACAGACTTCTATTCTGAATTGCCAAAAGTGGTGAGAATTCAACTACAGAAATCTTGAGTGGTATTTGATAAGTTTTACTGGTTGTATCTCTTAGGAACTTCATGCCCACTTGAATGGATCCATTAGTTCTCATACCATGAAGAAATTAATAGCCCAGAAGCCAGATCTTAAAATCCACGATCAGATGACTGTGATTGACAAGGGAAAGAAAAGAACTTTGGAAGAGTAAGTGTGGGGAGGTTGTGGACATACTCCTTGATTATGTTAAAACTTTTCATTCATGTTGCAGATGTTTCCAGATGTTTCAAACTATTCATCAGCTTACTAGTAGCCCTGAAGATATTCTAATGGTAAGACATGAAGGAATTTTTAGAATGGTTTAATCAATATTGTGTACGTTATCTTTATTATCAGGTCACAAAAGATGTCATAAAAGAATTTGCAGATGACGGCGTCAAGTACCTGGAACTAAGGAGCACACCCAGAAGAGAAAATGCTACTGGTAGAATTTATACTTCTCAGCAAATGTACTGTCTTTACATGTATTTTCTATGTGTCCTTTCTAGGAATGACTAAAAAGACTTATGTGGAATCTATACTTGAAGGTATAAAACAGTCCAAACAAGAAAACTTGGACATTGATGTTAGGTAAGAAGATTGTACCTTAGTAGTTAACATTTTAGTTTTCAACTCTGTCTTTCTTACATTAAAGGTATTTGATAGCAGTTGACAGAAGAGGTGGCCCTTTAGTAGCCAAGGAGACTGTAAAACTTGCCGAGGAGTTCTTCCTTTCTACTGAGGGTACAGTTCTTGGCCTTGACCTCAGTGGAGACCCTACTGTAAGTTATTTTTCCTACGTACATTTTAATTCCATGCATCCTTATTTTAACTTTTATCTTTAAGGTAGGACAAGCAAAAGACTTCTTGGAACCTCTTTTAGAAGCTAAGAAAGCAGGTCTGAAGTTAGCATTGCATCTTTCAGAGGTAAATAATATTGTCTTAGGCTAGAAGGGACAGCCATTGATCCCCTTTCCTCCCCTTTCTTTAGATTCCAAACCAAAAAAAAGAAACACAAATACTCCTGGATCTGCTTCCTGACAGAATCGGGCATGGAACATTTCTCAACTCCGGTGAGGGAGGATCCCTGGATCTGGTGGACTTTGTGAGGCAACATCGGATACCACTGGGTAAGGCTTGGAGTTTCAGGTCTTCCAGATGATAATAAGAGGTTTTTTTCCCCTTTTCATCTAGAACTCTGTTTGACCTCAAACGTCAAAAGTCAGACAGTTCCATCTTATGACCAGCACCATTTCGGATTCTGGTACAGCATTGCCCATCCTTCTGTGATCTGTGTAAGGTGTTCCGTGTGAAGTATTTTGCTCCTTCATTTTGAAACATTCTTGTTTACGTTGGCAGACTGATGATAAGGGTGTTTTTGCAACACACCTTTCTCAAGAGTACCAGCTGGCAGCTGAAACATTTAATTTGACCCAGTCTCAGGTGTGGGATCTGTCTTATGAATCCATCAACTACATCTTTGCTTCTGACAGCACCAGATCTGAACTGAGGAAGAAATGGAATCACCTGAAGCCCAGAGTGTTACATATTTAAGCTATAATGAGGTGAACTACTTCTGAGTATGTGTTTCAATCAAGTTCCTGCCATATCCCACTTAGTAAAACAGTCCACCACTCCTTTGAAGCATAGCAACCAAGTTCCTTGGGCTCTATCACCAGCACCTTACACATGGCAGGTACTCAGTAAATACGTGTCTTCAACTGACTCACAAGCTCTCAGGTGCTTACTGGGTGGGACTTGACTGTTGTTGCTAATTAAATCCCCATTCCACCAGTGATTATTGTGACTCAGCAGTCCTTCCCTATTAGTGATCATAAAATTTCAGGGAAATCGAAGTTTCTCATCAGGAAATGTTTTGGAATTACTAGTATAAAGTTAGGAAAGTGGGGAAATTAGGTTACTGCCGAGACCTTTAAGCCTTCTAAACAGCTTTATATTTTATTGTGCATACTTTAATCAGACTCCCTTCACTCGCTTTAAGTTTTTAAAAGTATTCCCCAGCCGGATGTGATGGCTCATGCCTGTAATCCCAGCACTTTGGGAAGCCAAAGTGGGCAGATTGCTTGATCCTAGGAGTTCAGTAGCAGCCTAGGCAACATGGAGAAACCCTGTCTCTACAAAAACAAAAAAACAAAAAACCGGAAATTAGTCAGGCACGGTGGTACACACCTGTAGTCCCAGCCACCAGGGAGGCTAAGGTGGGAGGAGACCTGATCCCAGGGATGTTTGAGGCTGCAGTGAGCTGTGATGCTACAGCACTCCAGCCTGGGCAACAGAGTGAAACCCTGTTTCAAGAAAAAGAAAAGTATTCTCCAAGATCCCAAGACCATTGACACCAGGCCACATTGTATACCAGGGATTTATGTGAATGCCTAGGGATGACCGTAGTGACAGATAAAGCTAGGTGCTGAGATCTGGTTTTGCCCTCTTTATGATTGTCCCATCGGTACTAGAAAGTGAAGTCATTGCTCCAATTTTGGAAGAGGAGAGAATAACTGGCTGAGGGGTGAGAAAGACAGAAATAGCTGCAGCTCTCTTTTTTTTTTTTTTCAACAAAGGCTCTCACTCTGTTCCCCAGGCTGGAGTGCAGTGACATGATCACAGATCACTGCAGCTTTCAGTTTTAAAACAGCTTTTATTACATTTTCTTTGTGGAAGCTGTATTTCTACCTTAGTACTCACTTTCTGCTTGGTCTGAAAGATACCTCTAGTAGTGGCAACATTGTGTTAAGTAGAGTTCATTGGGTCTCTTGTAACCCTACCCCTACATAATGGACCACTGGTGCAGGCTTACATAAACACACATACTGTGGCCACTTCAGCTGAAGACAAGGGACAAACTAAGATAGTTCTGAAAGGTAAAAAAACAAACAAACAAACAAAAAACAAAAACAAAATTATTAGATACCAAGTTATGCTTGAATTGCTTTGCTCTTTAGAATGTGTGTTTTTCCCTGGTATCAGAAGAAGTTAAGGCTGATGACACCCCTAATTTAAATTACTAAGGATTTCTGATAGGTTTTCTGTCTTTCTGTGATATCGTAAAGTATTTATTTGGTCTTTGACCCTGTTTCCTGGCATACTGCTCCTAAAATCCTTAGAGTCTCCAGAGTGATGGCTTTTTGTATCTAATGAGTTGACTGCTGGCTGGCAGCCCCTAGGGGCTGGTCACTGGAAAGACAAATGCATGATTAGAGTTGGGACTTTCAGTCCTCCCCCAAACTCTTGGGAGAAGGGCTGAAGGTTAAGTTGATCACCAGTGACCAGTGGTAATCATACCTTCATAATGAAGCCTCCATAAAACTCCAGAAGAACAGATTTTGGAGCATTTCCAGGTAACTGAACATATGGAGGTCCCTAGAGGGTGCTGTACCTGAAGAGGGTAGAGGGTATAGGAGCTCCCTGTCCCTTCCCACATGCCTTGCTCTATCCATTTCTTCATCTCTATCCTTTGTACTGTCCTTTATAATAAACCAGTGAACCTAAGTGTTTCCCTGAGTTCTGTGAGCTTTACTAGCAAATTAAACTCAAGGAGGGGTCATGGGAACCCTGATTTATAGGTTTGGTCAGAAGCACAGGTAAAACCACCTGGGGTTTGAACTTGGCACTGGAAGTGGGCAGCAGTCTTGTGGGACTGGGCCCTCAATCTGTGGGATCAAATGCCATCTCTAGGGGATAGCATGGGAAACTGGAGGACACCTAGCTGGTATCTGCTGCAAAATTGATTGCTTGCTTGATGGTGGGGAAAAAACTCCACACATTTGGTCAGAGAAGTTTTCTGTCTTTATTGTGGTGTGAGAGCAGAGGAAAAAAGTTTGTTTTTTCCGCTCAGACTTTGTTTTAAGGAACAGGGGAGAGGGAAGTTCTGTGGTTTTTGAAGTTCTTAGATACGTGTGTGTAGCTTTGTGTGGCATTATATATAGCATTATATTATTTTCTACCCTTATCTACTCATACAGAAATTGCACAGTAAAAACATCAAAGTTTATTCATAAAATGTGGATCTATTGCAGTCACTAAAAATGTTGCAGAACAGATTTTAATGACTGAAAGTGTTCATGATAATATATTCAATGAAAATATGGTTATAAAGTTTTATAGTCCTTTTTTTGTTTAATATCTATACAAAAGCTATTGAAGTGTATGATTTTAATTTATTAGCCTTATCATGAAATTCTTTTCACACTAT